CGGGGAGAGGGCGATTCCGCCCCGGGCTGAAACCAGTTCGCCCAGAAGCCAGTGTCCCCGCAGGGCGGGACAGCCACGCGTGTTCGCAACGCTCCCGTCACTCACCGGCAGGGGGTGGGCCCTAGGGAACTACCCAGTCAGGACGGGCGGGGGCGGGGCCGAGACAAGTATCCAATGAGGGACGCCCAATCGGAATCCGGGGAACTGCCCAATTTACAGCGCCAGGGGACGGACTGGGGAATTCTCCAATCAGAGTCGCCGACGTTGGCAGCACTGTCCAATCAGAAGCGCGGCTTCCCGAGCTCTGTCTAATCAGGCCCCTGGGACGGGACGCCTCTGTCCTAGCCGTGAGTGCCCCGCCTGCCCCTAGCGGTCCCTGGCGTCCCGGTTCCTGTCGCGCTCACCTGCGCCGGTAGCGAAGAAATCGCCCCGGGACATGGTGAGTGTGGCGCAGGAGAGGATCCCGGTGCGGGGCAGCAGGAACCGGCGACCGCCCGAGACCGCGGCTTGGGGGGAGCTGAGGGACGCGGGGGGCGGCCCCGGCGAGGGCGGCGCAGGACGGGAGCCTGGGCCCCGGGGGTCCCGCCCGGCCCCGCCTCCCGCGCTGAGGTCGCGGCTAGGGCGCTCCGAGCTCCGGGTCCCCGCCCGCCTCTGGCCCCAAGGCTGCAGAGCGGGGAGCGGCGCCCGGAGCCCGACTCCGTCCCCGTCGTCCCGGGGTCCCCGCGTCCCTGCGCTCCCGACCCCCCACGCCCCGCCCGGGGCCGCGACGCCTCGGAGCGTTTCGCTGCGGCTTCGGGACCCCCGGGCCGCGGGAGGCAGAGTCGCCCGAGACCCCGAGGTGCGGTCCAGGCTCCCCCGGGACCCGCCCTGGGGCCGACGCCGCGGTGCCTCCTGGGGTGCGGGTCCCTGGTCGGTGCCGCCTCCGCTCGCGCTCCCGCGGCTCAGCTCCTTGGAGGCCCCGCGCCTCCGGCCGCGGTCTCTGGGGGACCCTGGGTTCCTCCCGGGACAGCCCGGGAGCGGTGGGGCCTCGGCGGGGGCGGAGACGCCCCCACCTGCAAAGGCAGCCCCTGGGGCGTGCGAGGTTTCCTCCCCTGAGTCCCGGTTTTCCTTCTTGAGGACTTCTTGTCCCCTCTGACCCCAAGATGCCTGGGGTAGGTAAGGGGAAAAAAAACAAGGGTTCCTGCATCCTCCCATAAATATGTTGAATTGTTTTAGGACTCAGTGGTCTTTGAGGATGTGGCTGTGGACTTCACCCTGGAGGAGTGGGCTTTGCTGGATTCTGCTCAGAGGGACCTCTACAGAGATGTGATGCTGGAGACCTTTCAGAACCTGGCCTCAGTAGGTAAGGATGACATCATTCCTTCCTTCACGTAGTCTTATATGATTTGTTTACTTTTTGGTTTCAGATGATGAAACTCAATTTAAGGCCAGTGGGTCAGTTTCTCAGCAGGATATTTATGGAGAGAAAATACCCAAGGAATCTAAAATAGCCACGTTCACCAGAAATGTTTCCTGGGCCTCTGTTTTAGGAAAAATTTGGGACAGTCTTAGCATCGAAGATCAAACCACAAACCAGGGGAGAAATCTCAGGTGAGTTGCACTCACAAGAGAACATAGTATTTAATCAAACCAATAACATGCTTCTCATTTTTAGTAGAAATCATGGGTTGGAGAGACTCTGTGAAAGTAATGATCAATGTGGAGAAGCCCTCAGCCAGATTCCACATCTTAATCTGTACAAGAAAATTCCACCTGGAGTAAAACAGTATGAATACAACACGTACGGAAAAGTCTTCATGCATCGCCGCACATCCCTCAAGAGTCCCATCACAGTTCACACTGGACACAAACCATATCAGTGCCAGGAATGTGGGCAGGCCTACAGTTGTCGTTCACACCTAAGAATGCATGTGAGAACCCACAATGGAGAGAGACCCTATGTGTGTAAATTATGTGGGAAAACCTTTCCTCGTACTTCCTCCCTCAATCGGCATGTAAGGATTCACACTGCTGAGAAAACCTACGAATGTAAGCAATGTGGGAAAGCCTTTATTGACTTCTCAAGTCTTACTAGTCATCTCAGAAGTCACACCGGAGAGAAGCCATATAAGTGTAAGGAATGTGGGAAAGCTTTCAGTTATTCCTCAACGTTTCGAAGACACACAATAACACACACTGGCGAGAAGCCATATAAATGTAAGGAATGTGCGGAAGCCTTTAGTTATTCCTCAACTTTTCGAAGACATATGATTTCACACACTGGAGAGAAGCCACATAAATGTAAAGAATGTGGGGAGGCCTTCAGTTATTCTTCGGCTTTTCGAAGACACATGATAACACACACTGGAGAGAAACCCTACGAATGCAAACAATGTGGGAAAACCTTCATTTATCTCCAGTCCTTTCGAAGACATGAAAGGATTCACACTGGAGAGAAACCCTACGAATGCAAACAGTGTGGGAAGACCTTCATTTATCCCCAGTCCTTTCGAAGACATGAAAGGACTCATGGTGGAGAGAAACCCTATGAATGCAACCAGTGCGGGAAAGCATTCAGTCACCCCTCCTCCTTTCGAGGACACATGAGGGTGCACACTGGAGAGAAACCCTATGAGTGCAAGCAATGTGGGAAAACTTTCAATTGGCCCATATCTTTACGAAAACATATGAGAACACATACTAGAGAGAAACCCTATGAATGTAAGCAGTGTGGGAAAGCCTTCAGCTTGTCTGCTTGCTTTCGAGAACATGTGAGAATGCACCCTGAAGACAAATCCTATGAATGCAAGCTATGTGGGAAAGCTTTCTATTGCCACATATCCTTACAAAAACATATGAGAAGACATACCGCAGAGAAACTCTATAAATGCAAGCAGTGTGGGAAAGCTTTCAGTTGGCCTGAACTTTTGCAACAACATGTGAGAACGCACACTGTAGAGAAGCCCTATGAATGTAAGGAATGTGGGAAGGTCTTCAAATGGCCATCATCTTTACCAATACATATGAGACTGCACACTGGAGAGAAACCTTATCAATGTAAGCATTGTGGGAAAGCATTCAATTGTTCCTCATCCTTAAGGCGACATGTGAGAATACACACTACAGAAAAACAGTATAAGTGTAATGTAGGACATCCTCCTGCAAATGAATTCATGTGCAGTGCTTCAGAAAAGTCACACCAGGAGAGAGATCTGATCAAAGTTGTAAATATGGTGTTGCCTTTATGAGTTCCTTATCCTGAAAGTGGACACTCAAGGAGTGTGTCTGTAGTTCATTTGCAAATAAACATTTAGTTGAAAAATAATTCTCCAAATACTCTCAGCTATCCTACATGAATTTGAACAGGTAGTTTCTTACGATTCAGTAAATAAAACTTTCATCTTAGAGTGTTTTGGACTCATGGATGATTTGAAGTGTATTTTTAATATGCAAGTAGGTTCAAGTTTTATTTAATTTCTTAAATTGTAACTGACTTAGTGTGACAGGTATTGGATATTACGTATCTATTATATTTTCCACCTTTTTTACTGGGAGTATTTTTATTGTTTGGCCAGAGGAGCCTTATTCCATTTTTTAAGAAGTAGTTGGCAGAATTTTGTAATTATGCAAAGTTGTTTAAGGAGTATAGCCTCAAATGAATTGTAATTTTTAATGTTTGCCCATTGCTGTTTGTCTTTGCTTGTGATTGTGAATTGGACAGTAGGCTTTGACTTGTGATGTGACGGAGAAATCCAGAGTTGCAGATAGTTCTTCTGCATTGTTGTCAGTGTGGGTAGTGTTAGGAACTTCATTTGCTGGAATGCATTTCCTTTATGGTTCCATGTCCAAATTTACCAATAGCAATAACTTGAATGAAATTTAGAATGAAGAAGAAGTAAGTCATCGCTGAGCTTTTGGGGTCACATTAAATGGAGATGGACAGATGCATAGGGGCTTTGTGAACATCAACCTTCAGCTTATTTTCCAGATTCTTATTCCTGCCAATCAAGAGTACCATCAAAAGAAACACTTAAGTGCTTGATTTCCACTGTGTCAGAGGTGTAGTCTTCCTCAGACATCTCCATTAACTTGATATTAGGGATATTCCTGTGTGGTCAGTCACCTAGAGTCTGGATTTTTCTCAAAACCCTGCATGACCTCTTGACCACTGATTCAGACTGTCTTGTTTGGCAGTCTCTGAGCTTCTGATTCTCCCGTTCTGTAGATCTTAACATATTTGCATGGGGTCTAATTTATATAGTGAACACCTTGTTATCTTAATACTTCCAGTGGCTCTGTGATCCTGATTCCACCACGAAAGCCACAGTGTTGCAGTCAAAGAAGAAAAACAACACATGGGACTTTGTACCCTATTGCATTTTTAAGTGTGCCTGCCGAGTCCTATGTGAGAACAAATACCTTCCTCATATATTAGATTTAGGGAGATTTCTGTTACTCAGAACTAAATGCAGTTTCTTGATATAGGTTAAATTATTAGGTTTGATTATGTATCATTAAAAATAATGTGGATTTTGTTTCAAGGAAAACCTTCTGTAGATATTTCTTAGAAATATCCTGTTTAGCTGGGCACAGTAGCTCATGCCTGTAATCCCTGCACTTTGGGAGGCTTGAGGTCAGGAGTTTGAGACCAGCCTGGTTAACATGGTGAAACCCTGTCTCTACTAAAAACACAAAAATTAGCCAGGCATGGTGGTGAGTACCTGTAACCCCAGCTACTTGGGAGGCTGAGACAGGAGAAGTGCTTGAACCTAGGAGGCGGAGGTTGCAGTGAGCCAAGATCACACCACTGCACTCCAGCCTGGGAGACGGGGAAAGACTCCATCACACAAGCAAGAAAAGAAAAAAAAATCCTATTTACTGTGCTTTCAAATTAGTTGTTTAGAGACTATATTAATTTCCCAGGGCTGCCATAACAAAGTACAAAAACTGGGTGACATAGGAAAACAAACTTTTTGTTTCTCAGTTCTGGACCCAGAAATCCAGAAACAAGGCATTGGCAGGACCATGCTTTTTCTGAAGATGCTAGGGAAGGATCTGTTTCAGAACTCACCTAGCTTCTGGTAGTTCCTTAGCTTGTGGCAGCATAACTCTAATTTTCACATGGCATTCTCCCTGTGTGTGTGTCTCTCCATGTGACAATATTTTTATACATACACACCACTCATTGGGTTAGGCCCCACTCTACTTCAGTATGATTTTACCTTAACTAATTACATTGGCAACAGCTCTCTTTTCGCATACTGAGGCACCGCGAATTAAGATTTCAACGTAAAAATTTTAGGAGACCCAATTCAACCCATAACACTAAGAAATGTTATTTTTTGTTTACCGAGAGAATTACAGATTTCAAATCAACTTTGTAATTTTGATAATTTAAGCATGTTACATTTTGAATCAGTATTACCAAGTATATACAAATACAGGTATTTTTTCATATAAATGTTATTTTTAATTGCTGTATACTTAACATTTGCCATTAAAATGATTTTTTTTTTTTGAGACAGAGTCTCGCTCTGTCACCCAGGCTGGAGTGCAGTGGCACGACCTTAGCTCACTGCAACCTTCATCTCCCAGGTTCAGTTGATTCTCCTGCCTCAGCCTCCCGAGTAGTTGGGATTACAGGCATGCACCACCACACCCAGCTAATTTTTTTATTTTTGGTAGAGATGGGGTTTCACCATGTTGGCCAGGCTGGTCTTGAACTCCTGACCTCAGGTGATCTGCCCACCTTGGCCTCCCAAAGTGTTGGGATTACAGGCATGAGCCACCACACCCGGCCTAAAATGATTTCTTATTTGTGGTTAATAACAATTAAAAAGCGGAAATAATGGTTTTGTCAAGGCCCTCTACCCAGAAACCACCAGGATCACACTGGTAGTCAAAGAAAATTTGCTGTGTTGAGTTGAAGTTTGAACACATGATCAAGAAAGGGCTGTGGCTTGTATCAGAGGGTGTTTAAAAGGATTTACTATCAGATTTGGCCTTGTGTTCTGTGATTTTGGTGAGCGTTCAAGGAAGCCAGGCTTTGGTCTGGATTGGATGTTCTCAGGTCATGAATATAATTCTCTGGGAACTCCCAAAGTTCTCATCTACAAAGCAGAAGTTAATTGGAGCTGAAAACTAATCAGTAAAGCCACAGCAGCCAGTCATATGGGGGAGAAGAGGGGAATGTTTGATGGTTTTTGTGGTTTAGAGGTGAGTTCCGGAAAAAAAGAAGACATGTTTGACATCCTCAAACGAGAAAATTTTTCATGTGTTTTATAGGCCAAGGAGGCAGAAGCTTTTGTTTTAATGAGCCAGAAAGCCCCAAAAGCCTATTTAAGTTTTCTCAGGTATCATTTCAACCTCTGAACTTCCAGAATTAACTAGGGAAGAGGAAAAACATGTAACACCTTAGAGTTTTATTAAAGAGCAAACAATATCCAGTAATCTCCATTACTTTCCATGTTAACATAAGTTTTCATAACGCTCTATAGATGAATGTGATTTGGCAGTCACTTGTATTTCTTAACACCCACTTACCCATCATTCCCTCTTAGATGAAAAAAGTTAAGCACGGGGACAACAGAGTCTTGTATATTCATGTAGCTCATGATGATGGAATCAAGTTTGAAGGCTTAACCTGTGCTTAACCTATATTGGGCATTGTCAAGACTTAAATTTAGAACACTGGAAAGCAAGTATAATTAATTTTACAAATAGGGCATCAAATTTTACAAAGACTCCTAAGGCTATATGGTATTCCTTTTATAAGACATGGAAAAGGCAAAGATAAGGGAAACGAACAAATCGCTGGTTAGAAGTAGGGGATTTGAGTACATATGGGCTTAAGAGTGTTCTGTCATGATTGTAGTGGTGAAAACAAGCATTTGCAAAAACTCATAAGGCTACTCTTAAAATAGCAAATTTTGTTGTATGTATATTTTAAAGTTAAACAATAAAAATGCTTTCAGTTTATTAAAGAACTCAAGACCAGGTGCAGTGGCTCATGCCTATAATCCCAGCACTTTGGGAAGCTGAGGCGGGAGGATTGCTTGTGGCCAGGAGGTTGAGGCTGCAGTGAACTATGATCATGCACTGCACTCTACACTGGGCGACAGAGCAAGACCCTGTCTCAAAAAAAAAGGAATACAAAACATTCCTGAAACTTGACATGTAAGTTCGCAATAAGACTTTTCCCTAGCTGGGCGCGGTGACTCATGCCTGTAATCTCAACATTTTGGGAGACTGAGGCAAGAGGATCACTTGAAGTCAGGAGCTAGACACCAGTCTGGGCAACATAGCGAGACCTCAACTCTACCAAAAAATTAAAAAGTGAGCCAGGCGGGGTGGTGCACGTCTGTGGTCCCAGCTACTTGGCAGGCTGAAGCAGGAGGATCACTTGAGGCCTTGAGGAGCCATGATCGTGCCACTGCACTCCAGCTTGGGTGACAGAGCAAGACTGTCTCAAAAAATAAAAATAAAAAAACAAGACTTCCCCCACCATCTTGGAATTCTCTGGAGGAAATGTAGGGCTGGTTGACAAGGACTTGTGCCTCGTCAGACCCTGTTTGAAACCCAGTCTGAAGTTTTGAAACACCCACAAGGGCCATACCTGACTTTATCTCACGCACATAACAGGAGAGAAGAAGGAGGTCTTCCAGAATCTGTCTTTGAGTTTACACCAGGTTCTTCCCATCTGATCTTTGGGAATGCTGTGGTTCTGAAACATAAAACGGGGACCCTACACTTCTTCCCAGGAATATCCTGCCTGGGAGCATCCTGATCCTGTCTTCAGACAAGGGGCATCCGCATCTTGTTTTCTAGGGCCTTTCCTGAGGCCACTTCCAGCTCCAAAGTTCTCATCTCAAGCTCAGCTCTGTGTCTTCATGCTGGGAAACGTCTTTATGGATCCCCAAACTCCTCTTGCTGTTGGGAACACGTGGCAGCCCTGCGTTGTGAGGTGAGAGAAGAGGCAGTGGCAGAACCCATGCCATGGAGACACGCCCATCAGCCACAGCAGCTCCTGCTACTGCATAAATCCATAGGCACAATCACACGCCTCACGGTGTCAACATCTCCCATGACATCACAAAGATGCCCAGCTGGGACCCACCTACAGTGATGGGGTGATGGGGTTTCACCTATAAGCGGGCAAACAGGCACTCCTCCTCACTGTCCAGTCACCTGACGTGCTTTTTCTGCGCACTCAGGTCGTGACACCCCAGGAGGTGCCTATCGCGCCCCAAGCTCCTCACGTGCCTCCTCCCCACAGTCCAGGACGCGTCTTACTAACGCCTCACCAGAGCGCATGCGCCCTCCTCAGGAGCAGCCTCAAAGCGCGCAGCCTCAGCCCATTGGCCTGCGGGAAGTGGAGTTCCCGAACAGAAGCCCCTCAGTCTCCGGAAGCCCCGCCCGGCAGACTGTTCCCAGGATGCAACACGGGCTCGCGTCTAAAAGAGCTGTGCTTTGTTGGGGCTATCTGGGAGTTTCCGCCTTCCATGAAGTGCGCAGGCGCACTTAGGCGAGGCGGGGCGACTCTAGGAAGTGGAGACATCAAGAGTGGTACTGGAAGTGGCGGAAGCTCTCCTCTTGCCCTCTTCAGCTTCCGGTGTGGTGGGTCCCGGATATCGCGTGGCTGTGGCAGGTAGACAGCCCGTGCTCCAGAGGCCTTCATCTTGTGATGGCAGATGTACTTGAGTAGACACGACAGACGGGGAAGGACCCTGATGGTCCGAGGGACCTTCCACAGCAAGTAGAAGGCACTGCTGTGAATATGATGGCGTCAGAGGTGACTGCAAAAAAGGACAGGGCAGCTGGGCGAGGAAGAGATACCAGTGATGTCCTAACTGAGCTCCCTGGGTCTGGTAGTGAGGAGCTCAGTCTTAGAATATGAGCCGTGTCAGGGGCTACAGCATCATCACTCTTGTCCTGTCGCAGACTCAGGCTCCCTGTTCTCAGGTTCTTATGTAGACAGTGAGGGCTCAGGGAGGCTCCCACCACCACCACCACCAGCACCACCACTCCATCAAAACGGCTGAAGGACCTTCCTTTAGGGTTCGGGGGATCTCCTCCTTCCACAAGGGATGGATGTGAAGACAACTCATTCTTTGATGTTCAGATGGTTGTGGCCCTCTGATGAGATGTGTGCACACCTTGCCAAATGCATATGTCTGTTGAGCCTGGACATTAAGTATTTCTTGATGTTCTTCTGTGTAACAGGTGATGTCCTAGGTGCTGCAGTGAACAGAAGAGACAAAATATCCTTGTTCCCTTGAAGCTAATGTCGTAGGGGCCCAAAACAAAGCAAACAAACAAAAAAAAGGAATGCAAGTCAAGTACACTTTGTATGGACAGTGGTAATTCCTAAGAAGGAAAACAAAGATGGACTTAAGGGGTGCAGAGGGCCTGGACTATGTGTGTCTGTGGGATAGTCTGTTACTACCTCTGGGACTCTCATCTCTTGAGTGTGCTTGGGTGTGTCCAACCGTTTTTCCTAGTGACAAAGTCTGGGTAATTCTGTGGGGACATATATTGGTGTATCTGGGAGGTCCCATGTGTCTCAGTGGTGGTCCCTGTTTTCAGGAAAGAGTGTCTGTGAATGTCCATGTGTCTCACTGCACAGCTGTGATTTTTCTGTGTCTCTGTGTTTTCCAGTCTTTGTGTGATGAAATATAAAGGCCTAGCAGGCTCAGAGTTATTAATGAATTGTACTTAAGCGTTGAGAGGCATATATTTATTGCACTATTAAATTCTTCCAAAATATAGTTAAAAAAAAAAGCTTCACAGTTTTTTAGTA